TTCCTTCCTTCCTTCCTTCCTTTCTTGTTTTTTTGGAGACAGATTCTCGATGTGTCACCCAAGCTGGAGTACAATGGCGAGAGCTCAGCTTGCTGCAACCTCCACCTCCTGGGTTCAAATGATTCTTCTGCCTCAGCCTCCCGAGTAGCTGGGACTACAGGCGCGCATCACCACACCCAGCTAATTTTTGTATTTTTAATACAGACGGGGTTTCACTATGTTGGCCAGGTTGGAACTCCTGACCTCAGGTGATCCAGCCACCTCAGCCTCCCAAAGTGCTGGGATTATAGGCATGAGCCACCGCGCCCAGCTCGGGTTTTCTTCAGGTAGTAGCTTAACCGTTTTTCACCTTGGAGTAAGGGTGGGTTGGTGGGAGTGTAGGTGGTTAGGTTGGAGAAACCATGGCTGGGGTTGGTTCCCAGCAGAGGCAGCCACCTCAGTGAGTCAGATGTCAGTGTGACGAAGTGGCTGGTGGGCTCAAGGACCACCAACACCTAGGGCTGGAGTCTGGCCAGGAAGAATTGGGCAGAGATGGGAGCTAGAGGACTTTTGACAGGGAAATGGGCAGAGTAGGGAGGGGCTGGTACAGCAGGGTGATGCCTGAGGGGACGCAGTGTCACCCGCCCATCTAGTCACCCTAGATGCTGGCCCCAAAGTAACCATGGGGCAAGGCACGCCAACAGGCTATGTAAGTTGCCATAATGTCTCAAAAGAACAATGAAACAGGACATATCTGATGCATGCTTCAACCCTGTGACGACCGTGTCAGCCTCTAACTACCCTATCTTCAGCTCAGGAACCAGCTGTGGGGTTAAGCAAACCTCGTGGAGATAGAGGAACAGACTGAGATCTGGGATATGTGGGGACCAGGCTCCACCAAGTAGGAGCCAAGGGTGGAGATGGCGGTAGAAGGGGCCAGCAGAATGGATAAAAGCTGCCACCTCCACATTGTGACTCTCGCTAGCTCACCTCATTGTGACCTGGCTCCCTTACCAGCTTGTAGTTATCTCCGGGGATTGGCATGAGTGCAGTGTGGGTTGGGGCCGGGGGTGGGGGGCAGAGGGGGGTGGCCCAGGTGGCCCTAGGACCCCCCCTCCATGGAAAACCAGCTATGGCATAACACCGTGAGATGTTGCAATCAATACCAAGAAAGCCCCCACGATGCCGAGGACATCTTACTCCTGCTGCTGGGCCTCATCGTTCTTGTCAACATTGGCATCAACGTGGCAACTATGGTCAGTGATGATTGTGGACTACCTCTGGGGGTCCTGGCCTTCACTCTCTTCCACCCTGCCCCAGATGTGGCATGGACTCCAGAACGCCTTAGACAAGATGATTGATTGGGCTACTCAGAAAAGTAAGTGTGGCTGCTGGAGAGGTAGGGGACCCGCCCTGACTTCATGGACTCTTGCCTTCCCCAGATGAAATTCAGGCCAGTGAAAGTCCCCCAAGTGGTCCCCCAGACAAGGCTCAGGATGTCCACATCCACTGCATCCTGGACCCTGTGCAGGTGAAGATGTCCCGACCCACGCAGTACTCCTCTTTCTCCTGCCACCATTTCTCCAACCATCACAGTAGCAGTCTTCTTCGCTGTGTTCGTCGCCGCCGCCGCCGCCACCGCCGTTGTCGCCGTCGCTGCTGCAACCACCAGCAGCGGCCGCAGAACTACAGACAAATCCCCCATAGCCACTCAGTCTTCCGTAACCCACATCGCAGCCAAAAGATGTCACAACTACACCGAGTGCCTTTCTTTGATCAGGAGGACCCGGATTCCTACCTGGAGGAGGAGGACAACCTGCCCTTCCCGTATCCCAAGTACCCACGTCGCGGCTGGGGCGGGTTTTATCAGAGAGCGGGCCTGCCCTCCAATGTGGGGCTGTGGGGCCACCAGGGTGGTATCCTGGCCAGTCTGCCACCACCCTCTCTCTACCTGTCACCTGAGCTGCGCTGCATGCCCAAGCGTGTAGAGGCCAGGTCTGAGCTGAGGCTGCAGTCCTATGGGCGCCACGGTTCCCAATCCCGACTGTGGGGCAATGTGGAGGCTGAGCAGTGGGCCTCGTCTCCACCACCTCCCCACCGGCTGCCCCCTAACCCCTCTTGGGTCCCCGTGGGGCACAGCCCTTACCCCTCAGTGGGCTGGATGCTGTATGACTCCTGGGATCAGCGGCGTCGTGGCACGGAGGGCTTTGAGCGCCCCCCTGCCTCGGTGTCCCGGAACGCCCGGCCTGAGGCCCAGGGCTGCCGGGAGCACCACTCCCCACAGTCCCACCAGCAGAGCCTGCTTGGTCACGCCTATGGCCAGTCCCACCGCAGTCCCCACCCATCCACGGAACCCTTGGGCTACAGCTCCCAGGACCCCCGTGAGGTGCGGCGTCGGGCAGCTGACTGGGCTGAGGCTCTGCCCGCCTGGCGTCCTCTGACTACCTCTGCCTCCCTCACGGTGTTGGACGAGGCCTCCCATCAACGGACCCCAGCTCCAAGCTCAGTGCTGGTCCCCCATTCCTCCCAGCCCTGGCCCAAAGTCCAGGCTGCGGACCCTGCCCCTCCCCCGACCATGTTTGTCCCACTCAGCCGGAATCCAGGGGGCAATGCCAACTACCAGGTGTACGACAGCCTGGAGCTGAAGCGGCAGGTGCAGAAGAGCAGAGCCAGGTCCAGCTCACTGCCACCGGCTTCCACCTCCACCTTGAGGCCCTCTCTGCACAGGAGCCAGACCGAGAAACTCAACTGACCAGCAGGCGGATGTGGGGTGTGGGGCAGGGCATGGAGGGAGAGGAATAAAGAGAAACAGAGTCCAGGAAACACTGTGGTGGTCTGTAGCGTGGGAGTGCCAC